TCTCGAGTCATTGTTTGCTCCTCCCGAACAGGGATGGTGTATCAGGCATCACTGTATCCCCGATATTCTAGAACATGCATGACACACAGTAGGCGCTCACAAGTTTTACTAATTTAGTTTTTGGGCAGCACGGCTCCCATTCGGAACCAGCAAGTTCACTGCAGGTTTGGAGAAGGCTAACACGCTTAAGGAGAGAGCTGAGGTCGGCGCGGTGGCTCTCGCCTGTAATCCCAGCACTCTGGGAGGCCGAGACGGGTGGATCACGAGGTCAGGAGTTCAAGACCCAGCCTGGCCAAGATGGTGAAACCCCGTCTCTACTAAAAATACAAAAAAATTAGCCGGGCGCGGTGGCGCGCGCCTGTAATCCCTGCTACTCGGGAGACTGAGGCAGAGAATTGCTTGAACCCGGGAGGAGGAGGTTGCAGTGAGTTGAGATCGCGCCACTGCACTCCAGCCTGGCGACAGAGCGAGACTCTCTGTCAAAAAAAAAAAAAAGAAAAAAAGGAGAACTGAGTCTTGTTAGAGGAGGCGGGTGGGGAATCAGCCTAAGAGACAGTGAGACTGCGGCCAGGATTCTGAGGGTGGCGACGAAGATTTACTAGAAGCGCGCGGAGACGGCATGAGTAAAACTCACGCAATTCGTCGTAAGTCTCAGGGTCAGCAGGAGGAAACCACGCACTACATGCTGGGAGCGGCGCGACGGAGGACCGCGTTGTATGCTGGGACTTGTAGTCTCGCCCTTAGCCAGACCCCTCGGACCACTTAAGTTCGGCTACATTCAACCACGTCCTTACACCGATAACGTACACCCATTGGTTGTCTAGCACAGAATAGCGAGGTTCTGCACGGCGAGTCTACCTAACAACACTCTTCAGAGCAAACCCCGTTTCGGCGATGGCTACCCGGAAGGCGCGTTGGCTGCGGCTACGCGTACGGTGCGCCTGCGCGTGCGCGACGCATGCGCCTCTACGCGCGCCCGCCGTTCCCGCGAGGCCCACCTAGAGCCGGGCGGCGCAGGCGCAGAGTCCCCGGGCCAAGATGGCTGCGCGGTGCTCCACACGCTGGTTGCTGGTGGTTGTGGGGACCCCGCGGCTGCCGGCTATATCGGGTAGAGGGGCCCGGCCGCCCAGGGAGGGCGTGGTGGGGGCATGGCTGAGCCGCAAGCTGAGCGTCCCCGCCTTTGCGTCTTCCCTGACCTCTTGCGGCCCCCGAGCGCTGCTGACATTGAGACCTGGTGTCAGCCTTACAGGTGAGGGCAGGTTCCAACTTCCGAGTGGCGGTCAGAGTGATTTTCTTTGTTTTTTCCTTTTTAGGAACAAAACATAACCCTTTCATTTGTACTGCCTCCTTCCACACGAGTGCCCCTTTGGCCAAAGAAGATTATTATCAGATATTAGGAGTGCCTCGAAATGCCAGCCAGAAAGAGATCAAGAAAGCCTATTATCAGGTCTGTATGGAAGTCAGGTTTTGGTGACCAAAATCTGGAGTAATTTATCATGTTTTTCCCTTAGCTTGCCAAGAAGTATCACCCTGACACAAATAAGGATGATCCCAAAGCCAAGGAGAAGTTCTCCCAGCTGGCAGAAGCCTATGAGGTAATATGACTTCGGTGCATGCGGTCACTGCTGGGATGCCCAGTGGCTCTGCCTTTCACTGTAGGTTTTGAGTGATGAGGTGAAGAGGAAGCAGTACGATGCCTACGGCTCTGCAGGCTTCGATCCTGGGGCCAGCGGCTCCCAGCATAGCTACTGGAAGGGAGGCCCCACTGTGGACCCCGAGGAGCTGTTCAGGAAGATCTTTGGCGAGTTCTCATCCTCTTCATTTGGAGATTTCCAGACCGTGTTTGATCAGCCTCAGGAAGTAAGTTCCTCACTTGGAAGAATTATTCAAATAAAGTTGACAGGCTGTCCCTTGGTTTCTTTAGTACTTCATGGAGTTGACATTCAATCAAGCTGCAAAGGGGGTCAACAAGGAGTTCACCGTGAACATCATGGACACGTGTGAGCGCTGCAACGGCAAGGGGAACGAGCCCGGCACCAAGGTGCAGCATTGCCACTACTGTGGCGGCTCCGGCATGGTAAGGCTCTGCCCGAGACTCCACCTCCCACGACTTAGGTTACCATTTTTCTTGTTTTTATCAGGAAACCATCAACACAGGCCCTTTTGTGATGCGTTCCACGTGTAGGAGATGTGGTGGCCGCGGCTCCATCATCATATCGCCCTGTGTGGTCTGCAGGGGAGCAGGACAAGCCAAGCAGAAAAAGCGAGTGATGATCCCTGTGCCTGCAGGTGGGTGCTTGGGCCCGCCATGTCCAGGAGCTCCTAACTTCTCCCTTTCTAATGTCCCTTGTAGGAGTCGAGGATGGCCAGACCGTGAGGATGCCTGTGGGAAAAAGGGAAATTTTCATTACGTTCAGGGTAGGTGCCCTGCCCCGCACAGCTTCTGTTGGTCTTCACATGCATCTGTCATGTTTGGCCTTAGGTGCAGAAAAGCCCTGTGTTCCGGAGGGACGGCGCAGACATCCACTCCGACCTCTTTATTTCTATAGCTCAGGCTCTTCTTGGGGGTACAGCCAGAGCCCAGGGCCTGTACGAGACGATCAACGTGACGGTAAGAGGGTGTGAGAACACCTTTGTCACCCCCAGGGGAAACCACAGATTTTCTTTCTTTATAGATCCCCCCTGGGACTCAGACAGACCAGAAGATTCGGATGGGTGGGAAAGGCATCCCCCGGATTAACAGCTACGGCTACGGAGACCACTACATCCACATCAAGATACGAGTTCCAAAGTAAGTGCCCCCTAGGCTGTGGCCAAGCCCGCAGCCTTGGCTGCTGACTCTGCTCGGTCCACAGGAGGCTAACGAGCCGGCAGCAGAGCCTGATCCTGAGCTACGCCGAGGACGAGACAGATGTGGAGGGGACGGTGAACGGCGTCACCCTCACCAGCTCTGGTAAGGAGTCTGAAGACTACATGGTGACACGTTGACGCCAGTTCTTTCTGCTGTTTGTGCCCAGGTGGCAGCACCATGGATAGCTCCGCAGGAAGCAAGGCTAGGCGTGAGGCTGGGGAGGACGAGGAGGGATTCCTTTCCAAACTTAAGAAAATGTTTACCTCATGATATCCCAGCCGAGGTAGGAAAACCCTGGAGGTTTTTTTTCCCTTTGTATAAGGTAACAGCCTATCTCTTTGGCTCAGGAAAAAGATCCACTGGAAACTAGGCCGGGAAGCAGCAGCCCCTCCAAGGGCCAGGGCACCTGGGAGACGGGAGGATTCCAGAACAGCAGCACTGAGCTCCCACCCGCAGAGCCTCTGGACGGCCTTGGCAACAGCAAAATCATGGGACAACACCTCTCTCCACGGAAAGGTCACAGTGGACAGCCCGGGCAGTAGGATGCAGCCCCAGAGGCTGGTGGCAGTTTCCTGTCCATTGGTAGGTGACGGCCCCTGGCTCAGGCAGAGGGAGATGGTTAGACTCTTGCAGGGCTAAAACTCTAATTTGGAATTGAATATTGTGGATATCTTAGTTAAAGGCCATGCTTACAGCTTAGAAATGAAGCCTTAAGCTGCATCAAGTTACGAAGTGATTAATTTCCTTCTCAGCAAACCTCCGGGAGGTTCCAGAATGAGTTCTTCCTGACAGGTTGTCTTCACTGGGAGCGTGGGGCCCCCAGGCCCCACCAGCACCGTCCTCCCCTAATGAGGGGCCCTGCCGAGGCATCAGCTGCTCTGCTCAGTTAGTTTTTATTCCCGGGGTACCAAGCAGCTGCACAGTCGGTGCCTGGGAGGCACGTAGAGGCCCAGAGAGTCCCTGGGGGTTCTGCTCTGACCGTGTGGGTGGTGATCCTTGTCAGGATGTACAGTCCTTGCTCCCACCCCATCCGGGATGGCCGCCTGTCCCTGACTATTGAGTCCTGTTGTTGTAAGCCAGGCATGGAGGGCTCCTGCCCTTCTGCTGAGCCACAGCCCATTGCAGCACTGTGCTGGCCAGACTTCAGCTGCCTTGGGAACTGAAGCCCTGCCACTGTTGCTAGTCAGGGGCTTGGTTCTCCCACTTACACTGTTGACATCTATTTTCTGAAGTGTGTTTAAATTATTCAGTGCTAATCATTGTTTTTTCCTTTGTAAATGTTGATTCAGAAAAGGAAAGCACAGGCTAAGCAGTTGAAGGTTCCCCACCATTCAGTGAGAGCAGAACCCCCATTCCCCAGCCTCTGCTGGTAGCATGTCGCAGTTTCCATGTGTTTCAGGATCTTCGGGCTGTCGTTAGACAGGTTAATGAAGAACACTTCTCAACAGTTTCCTTTTTGTTTTCCTTTATAATTCACTAAAATAAAGCATCTATTAGTGTCTGATTTAGGAATGTAAAATGATTCTGTATTAATGTAAATAAGATTATCTATTGCAAAAAGATATTTCAAACCTAAATTGTGGTCATTTCTTCTTTGAAAGAATTCAGA